CTTGTATGGCACAGAATTGCGATAAGACTTTACTTCTTAGGGGCTTAAATAATGAAGTCAGTAAAAGAGGACTGAAAACGAACATAAAGAAGAGCTTTAGCTTTGACGCAAAGAATTACATCAGTGCTTGACAAAACCGAGGATTCTTAATTTCTAAAAACGCTTTCTTTAAGCACTTCCTAACCTTTCATTATCTGAGACAACATATCAAGTGAGCAGCAGTACAAAGGATGCATGTGATTTCGAAATGCCACAATTGAGCCAACTGCAGTTGCACGCGTACGTAGTATAGAGAGGTGTGATCAAAAAAAGAATATAGGGAGCATAGGGCTTCGTCTGCATCAAAAGATACTCTCCCCATCTTCTATAGCCTTAAGTTTTGCGAAGGTAAGTTTCTCCCCGCTTGAAAGCGCCCCCAGGGACAAGAATTCATCTTGACCAAGCCTAAGGCCGTGGCATGCAAGGTGTTGAGTCACCGGGTACAGCGGTCTTGCGACATAAATATTATTTGATGACGAAGGTACTCGGGGCCCAGGTGCCAAGGTAAACCACTGGCAAAGATGACCGTGGTTAAGGCAGTAGAAAGCAGGCTCGACACTGAGACGCGGTTCCAGCCCTAGAAGGATTGCATTTTACGATTCAGGCAAACTTCGAGTCTCCTCATGTGACATGTGTGCACTCCTGGACCGTTTTAATTATGAGAAACGTGGTTTGCAGCATGATTCCTTCCAGTCGATAAATCGGAATCTCTCTCGCTCCCACCCCTTCTTAACTTCAGGCTTCCTGCATCCCGGAGCACTCCCGGCAGCCCCTTCCCTCCCCCGCCCCGGGGATGCTCCGACTCGGCGCTTAGCCATTCATCAACCGGTTCACACCGGCGGCGGCCGCCGCGGAGTGACGTCCGGAGGGGGCGGGCCTCCGCCCCCGCCTGTCGGCTCCTGGCCCGCGGTTCCAGGCCGCGATTGGTGGCTGGAGGGTTGCACGTCGCGCCGGCTATAAAGGGGAGGGCTTGTGACGCAAGGGCGCCTCGGCGCGTGTATTGGCTCCTTCGGCTGCGGGCCGGCTCGGCTACGCGCTCTGCTCCGAGCCGCTCACTGCATGGTAGAGTCTGGTGCCCCCGCCGCCGCCTGCATCGCCGCCACCGCCGCTCCGCCACGACCACCGCCGCCTCCTGCCCTGCAGCCACCGCCACCGCCTGTGTCGCCGCCGCCTCGGGACCGGCTGTATGATTAGGCCACAATCTTCAATGAGTAAACATATTCCTGTGAGTAGCCGTCGCATCGTCGCCTCTCGGGCATTCTCTCTTTCTGTCTTTTTCTTTTAAACAGCAATTCTGTGGTGTTCTTGGTCACACATTTATGGAGTTTCTGAAGGGCAGTGGAGATTACTGCCAGGCACAGCACGACCTCTATGCAGACAAGTGAACTGTAGAAACTGATTACTGCTCCACCAAGAAGCCCCCATAAGAGTGGTTATCCTGGACACAGAAGTGTTGAATTGAAATCCACAGAGCATTTTACAAGAGTTCTGACCTGGATGGGGTAAACCTCAGTGCACTTCTTTTCTGTTGGCCTCAGTATTACTGGATTGAAGAATTGCTGCTTCTTGTTAGGAGGTTCATTTCACTTATCATTACTTACAACTTCATACTCAAAGCACTGAGAATTTCAAGTGGAGTATATTGAAGTAGACTTCAGTTTCTTTGCATCATTTCTGTATTCAATTTTTTTAATTATTTCATAACCCTATTGAGTGTTTTTTAACTAAATTAACATGGCTCGAATGAACCGCCCAGCTCCTGTGGAAGTCACATACAAGAACATGAGATTTCTTATTACACACAATCCAACCAATGCGACCTTAAACAAATTTATAGAGGTAAGATTTGATATGTTTTAGTAGCTTAAATTGATTGCAATATAATAGTGGGACTTATAGCTAACAAAATAAAAACTACTTTGGAAAAAATGAGATGATATACCTACAATTCCAGTTCCCAGAAATAAATGTCAATGTCTTCTATAGGTTAGAGGTATATTTGTACATTTTGAGAAGGGCATGTGCTTGAGTTAATAGTTATTGTACCTGAGTTTGCTTGAATTGGTATGTGGACAGTAAAACAGTATAGCTCTTACTTATCTTGTAAGAAATTTACATGGGAAAGGTTGCCATTTATGGATTTTTTATATATCTGCTTAACCTAATGACTAATGCCATAAACCAGTTGGTTTTTCTTGAACCCCATCTGATGCTTAGAATCCAATTTTCAACTACAAATTCTGTTCCTTCCTAATGGTAGCTATGTAGCCAAAACTCTACCTGCCTCTTTTTACTAGGAGAAAGGAATTGAATGCTGAATAATATATCGGGATGTGCACATGTTTTATTTTATAAATACCTACAGTTGTTAAGAAATAGCAAATAGGCCTCTCAGAACATAATGGAAATACTTTTTTTTCCTTTTTTTGAGATGGAGTCTCGTTCTGTCACCCAGGCTGGAGTGCAGTGGCATGATCTCAGCCCACTGCAACCTCTGCCTCCCGGGTTCAAGCAATTCTCCTGCCTCAGCCTCCCAAGTAGCTGAGACTACAGGCGTACGCCACCTTGCCCAGCTAATTTTTGTATTTTTAGATGTAGTTTCACCATATTGGCCAGGCTGGTCTCGAACTCCTGACCTCAGGTGAGCCACCACGCCTGGCTGGGAAATACTTTAATGGTACTTTAATTTTTATTACTATATATTATATATACACTAATATATACTATATAGTGTATATAATAGTATATTATATTAGTAATATGTAATTAGTAATAATGCATTTTGAAGCCTGTAGTTTTAAATGGTATGTGGGCTTTTTTACTGTAGTTAAGACTTCATTCAATGTAAATCAGTAAAGTTTAAGGAGTGAGTATAATTGAGTGAAGTCAGATTACCCGATTAGTTATAAATAATGCCTTTAGTTACATTTACCTTTGTCTGCATTGCTGCTAGCCCCTTTTGGTTAATGTTTCATCCCAATCCGGTATTACCATGACTGTAAACAACTTCAGTGTATGAAGGGGGCACACAATTTAAACAAAAGAAGGAAAACTTTTCCAGTTTATTAAAAATATGTATGGTATTTAATATTCACTTTTCTTTTTATATTCTAGCATTGTCACTTAAAACAAAATTTGCTTTTGTGTTAAACATAAATGGATTCTAGCATTCTTTAAATGATCTTCTGTTAACCAGCATACTTACTGATCAGAGATGATCAGAATATAAAATGTTGAGTTATAGTGATGTGGTTAAACATTAAGATTTTTTTAATGTACGTTTTATCCAGGAACTTAAGAAGTATGGAGTTACCACAATAGTAAGAGTATGTGAAGCAACTTATGACACTACTCTTGTGGAGAAAGAAGGTATCCATGTTCTTGTAAGTATTTAACAGTTCTTATGGGTTTATGGTGCTGTGCTACAAAAGTTTATTCAAATAGTAAATTCAAATAAATATCTATTTAAGTCATAAATAGACCTCAAAAAGCTAAAAACAAATATTATATTATTGTGCAGAATCTTAATTTCTAAATAAAGGTGAAAAGCTAAGCAAGGATTTGAAGTTGTGAAACATTTTTGTAAAGATTGAGCATTTAGTCACATTTGGTAGACAACAGGGTTTAATAAGATTTGATTAAACATTAAAATGAGAATGCTTTTGAAAACATTTCCATGTTAGAAATTTAGAATTATTACTACAGTGTTTATATTAATGATCTAAAATGTTTAAATATTCTTCTGACTTAGGATTGGCCTTTTGATGATGGTGCACCACCATCCAACCAGATTGTTGATGACTGGTTAAGTCTTGTGAAAATTAAGTTTCGTGAAGAACCTGGTTGTTGTATTGCTGTTCATTGCGTTGCAGGCCTTGGGAGGTAAATGAATTTATCAATTTGATTCTAGGTAAAAATCTATTGATAATGAAAATACAGAAACTTGAAAAATTCTTATAATTTTTTAATATAAAGTCAACATTTGTCATAGGTATTACTTAAATAGGAAGGGTGGTAGATAATACTTCTGAGTTGGGGAATGTTTGGAGAAATAAATTTACAAAGATCTGATTTTGAAAAAACTATTTATCAAAATTCTTACCTCACCAGAGCTCCAGTACTTGTTGCCCTAGCATTAATTGAAGGTGGAATGAAATACGAAGATGCAGTACAATTCATAAGACAGTAAGTAATGGATTCTCTTTTCATTTGTACTCTCTTTCATTTCCTTGTTGAGTGTCAGTGAGTTTAATAGTCTAATAGCCCATTTAATCATTATGATTATTTTTTGAGATAGTATTAAAACCAGGAAATCAAGATCTTACATTCTTTTTTGCATTTCATGCAGTTGCTCATATTACTAAGATTCTAATCCAACAAGAGTTTTTGAATTATTGTTTTGCTTTAAATACTTGATTGAATATGTTGGTTATTTTGTATTTTTATTGAGGTATAATTAAGATACATTTAAAGATACAATAAAATGCACAGGTCTCCAAAGGAGACCAGTTGACAATAACAGCCAAATTAACCATCCAATACAACACATAGAATATTTTGAGTGCTGTAGAACATGCCTTTGTGGCTTTTGTAGTCATCTTCCCTGCTACCAGAGGCAACTTCTGACTTCACTATAAATTAGTTTTGTCTTTTCGTGGACTTACGTGTAAATGGATTTGTGAGTCGACTGTTGTAACCAATACTCAAACGAAGATATAAAGAAAATTAACTTTTTATGATTTTTTCCATTTACACTGATGTGCCTGTTCATATTCCTTTCTGCATCAGGTCACAGCCTAATTAATCAAAAGATAAATTGCCACAAGAGAGGTGATGGTTGTCTATAAGACACTAAATATTACTGTAGGGGGCTTTTGCCTTGTTTCATTTTTTTTTTTTTTTCCTCCCAGAAAGCGGCGTGGAGCTTTTAACAGCAAGCAACTTCTGTATTTGGAGAAGTATCGTCCTAAAATGCGGCTGCGTTTCAAAGATTCCAACGGTCATAGAAACAACTGTTGCATTCAATAAAATTGGGGTGCCTAATGCTACTGGAAGTGGAACTTGAGATAGGGCCTAATTTGTTATACATATTAGCCAACATGTTGGCTTAGTAAGTCTAATGAAGCTTCCATAGGAGTATTGAAAGGCAGTTTTACCAGGCCTCAAGCTAGACAGATTTGGCAACCTCTGTATTTGGGTTACAGTCAACCTATTTGGATACTTGGCAAAAGATTCTTGCTGTCAGCATATAAAATGTGCTTGTCATTTGTATCAATTGACCTTTCCCCAAATCATGCAGTATTGAGTTATGACTTGTTAAATCTATTCCCATGCCAGAATCTTATCAATACATAAGAAATTTAGGAAGATTAGGTGCCAAAATACCCAGCACAATACTTGTATATTTTTAGTACCATACAGAAGTAAAATCCCAGGAACTATGAACACTAGACCTTATGTGGTTTATTCCTTCAATCATTTCAAACATTGAAAGTAGGGCCTACATGGTTATTTGCCTGCTCACTTTATGTTTACATCTCCCACATTCATACCAATATACGTCAGGTTTGCTTAACCATTGATTTTTTTTTTTTTTTACCAAGTCTTACAGTGATTATTTTACGTGTTTCCATGTATCTCACTTTGTGCTGTATTAAAAAAACCTCCATTTTGAAAATCTACGTTGTACAGAAGCACATGTCTTTAATGTCTTCAGACAAAAAAGCCTTACATTAATTTAATGTTTGCACTCTGAGGTGCAACTTAACAGGGAGGGCCTGAGAAAAGAATGGGAGGGGGCTATTAATTATTTTTAGCAAAATGTTGCCTTTGTCTTGTGCAAACATGTAGAATATGCTCTTTAATTTAGTAAAATATTTTTTTAAAAGGTAGAGATGCTTTGTTATTGTAATCATAAACTTCCTGAAATTCTTGTAATTTTTTTCCCATACTTATCAGAAGTGTGTTTACCAACTTATTTTTGTTTGAAAGTGTGATTTTTTTTTTCCTTCCCAACCTCTCTTGCAAAAAAAGAAATGGGTTTCTGCTAATGAATTGAGCAGACATCTAATATTTTATATGCCTTTTGAGCTGTGTAACTTAATATTTGGATACTTGACAATTTGTTTTATTATGTAATTGATAAAATGGTGATGTGTATTAATGTTAGTTCAACCATATATTTATACTGTCTGGGGATGTGTGGTTATAGTTCTGTGGGAGAAATAATTTTGTCAGTGTTCACCAGCTTGTAAAAACTTAGTGCGAGAGCTGAAACATCTAAATAAATAATGACATGCATTTATCATCATTGAGATTGGTTTGCTTAAAATTAACTTATTTTGTAGAAGACAAAATGAATTGCACTTCACTTAATGTGTGTCCTCATCTTTTTACAAATAAATGAAGGATTATAAATGATGTCAGCATTTTAGTAAACTTTTAGACAAAATTTGTTAGGGTCATTCATGAAAACTTTAATACTAAAAGCACTTTCCATTATATACTTTTTAAAGGTCTAGATAATTTTGAACCAATTTATTATTGTGTACTGAGGAGAAATAATGTATAGTAGAGGACAGCCTTGGTTTGTAAAGCTCAGTTCCACTAGTTCATGGTTTTGTGCAACTTCTGAGCCTCAGTTTTCTCCTTTGCAAATTAATAATTACATACCTTTATAGATTTTGAAATTAATTTAAATATTAGTATTTGGTACATGAAGGCTTAATGTTAAGTTTCCTTTAATGATCCACAATAATCCCTTTGATCACGTTAATCTAAATCTAGATGTCTTTGTCTAATTTTTTTTGAATAGCAGTTATAAATGTAAAGGACTCAAAGTTTAAGTAAAAAGTGATACTCCACCTTGTGTTTCAAAGAATTTAGTTCCACCTCTTCATACCAGTTTAACACTTAATATATTTCATTGGATTTTAGACAGGGCAAAAGGAAGAACAGGGGCCTCTGGAGGCCCTTGGTTATTTAAATCTTGGATTATTTGTGATAGTAATCACAAATTTTTGGCTAATTTTTAACCTGAGGTTTTGTTTTTTTTTTAAAGGAAATGCAGCCTAGTCTTGAGAACATAATTTTATATAATCAATTACTAAATGTTAAACTATTACCACACAGCCCATAAAACAGCATTTGCGTTTATTGAGAGAGAGGATGTGCCATCATGATTAATGAAAACTATCTTTTGAGTTTGAAAAGAAATTAATTTGCAGTGTTTGGATTGTATATATGGTGCTAAAAATAAATTAATTTACTTTATAAACCTTATCTGTACATTATACGATGTGATGAAATTTGCTTTTTATCCAAATATTTTGTATCTTGTAAATATGGCTAATTATAGGAATGCCTATAATACATCTTAGATTCCTTATATCTAATAAGAGTTCAAAGAGTTATGAGTTGAAGTCTTGAATGCAGGAAACTATCTGATAGTGTTCTAAAATTTGGTTACTTGGGTTTGGATACCCTTAGTGGGATGATGTAAATAGAGGCTAGCTACCTAGGCTTGTCTATAGCAACCATAATGTTGATGTAAGTAATGCGGTTACTGAATCATAAGAAAATGCCATCTCTTTTTAGTTGAAGGAAAACTCTGGAAGTAGGTGCCATTGGTCATTCTGCAGTGCACTGCAACCATTGTTTCCCCTAGTGCCCTCTTTTCCCTAGGGCATTGCTCTCCTATTCCCACGCCTTAACACAGCTCTATACCTAGAAGCAGCCAGCCCAGGCATGCAGTCACATTTAATCACATCCCCCTTCTAGAGTGCTTCAAAATGATGTAGTCCCTCAACTTGGCTAAAGAATCTCAATCTCTTGAAATTTATTTTTTTAATGTCATATTCATCTGGTAAATATCTACTGTTTGCCAGGCATTTAAGAATATGGCAAAGAACATAAAAGATGGTGTCACCAGATTTTGGTCACCAATGAGTACCCGACCCGTTGCCATGATTAAGAGAGAATGCTTTCTATTGGAGTTTCAGGAAATATAATTTGAGAATACTTTAAAGGGAAGTGGAAGTATAAGTGAATGATATTTTTCTTTTACATGTAAACAATGAAGTTATTTCAAAGTTAAGTTTTAAACAAAATACATGAAGTAGTGTCTGCCATACATGTTAATATTCTACATTCTTGCTTCCTTAAATTAATATGTTTGTGTGTATATATGTGCCTCACACCTGAATTGAAAATTAAAGACTGGTTTAAAAGTGGTTTAAAAGTGACATTTAATGTTTCTCCATTACGTTTGGGGTAACCAGCCTAAGTGGAATCTTGGAAGGAAAGTAAGGGAAAAACTTGTATTTGCCTTCAATGAATTAAACCAGTGATATGTGTTAACGTATGAATGAAAGGATTGATGGTGATTTTATAATTATATATATTGCCGCAGTAACCAGTTAATAAATTGATAGCTACCATTTATTAATGATTTTATTTTCAGGTAGTTTTTATAA